TCCTCCCGCTTCATCCTCCCTAAGTGCTGGATTACAGGCGTGAGCCAAAGCGCCCACCAACCCTGTTTTTTGGGTTTTTCATGCTAGTAAACATAGCACTGGTTCATTCTTCGTACCTGCTATATACTATTATATAAATACGCCACTATTTACTTATTACTTCTGTCAATGGCACTTATGTTTCCTGCTCTTTTGCAACTTATAAAGTTTGCTATGAATATTCTTGTATTTGTAGATACGTGGGCGAGAATTTTCCTAGAAGAGTGGTAGGCACGTGTAATTTTACAAGCTATTTCCTAGTTGCTCTGCTAAGGGTTTGTGCCATTTAGACTACCAAACCCGCTGAGTTTATCTCGTTGCTCCAAAGCTCATCAACACCCGACAGAGAGGCTTACTTTTCATTCTGCCTCCTGTTTTATTGTTCATGGTACTTCACGTTACACAATTCCTCGAATTTTATTTCAATTACTCCTCACAATCACCCTGTAGGTTAGGTACGATTTTTCACATTTTACAGATAAGAAAACAAAGAATCTCTTCGTTGGTTGAAACAACAGTTTTTCTTCTATTTAAATCAATGTCTTACTTTTCAACCTCGCTCACTGTTATCTTTTTGCTCCCAGCGCTGGAAAAAGTGGGACATCCCCTTCGGTGGGTGTACGGGGTTGGTATCCAAAGTTGGCAGCTTTCCCTCCCCCTCCTCCATCCACCGTCTCCAAAACCCCGTCTCCGCACTTCGCCACCCGGAGACCGCTGTAGCTCTGTAACGCGGAGGAACGACAGGGTTTGAACCACTGGAGACCCCGTAGTCCCCATCTCACTTCCCTCTGCCCCCCCTCTGCGTTCTAGGGGGCGCCCTCCGCCGCGCTGGAAAAGGCGGGGCCGGCAACTCCGGGCAACAAGATGCGTTGGGATAGGCCGAGGTTTGCGGCGCTAGTGCTCTGGTCACCGGAAGTCCCTCTGTTTCTCCCTCTCCTGAGTCGCTGTCGCGGAGGCTGGAGCGCTGCCCCGGAAGTCCTCCCCCCTGTTCCCCGCCCGCGGCAAACATGGCGGTGGACTCGGCGATGGAGCTGTTATTTTTAGATACTTTTAAACACCCGAGCGCTGAGGTAAGGCTTGGCGACTTGATTCTGACGCTGCTTTTTTTTAAATTTTCTTTTTTTTTTTGACTAGGTAATACATGTATGAGGTACAAATACAAAAGGTACAAAAGAGTATGTGGTAAAAAGTAAGTCTCATCACTGTCCCCTAACCATCTTGCCCCTCCCCCTCCGGCTTTTTTTTTGTTACAGCAAAGTTCTCATATAGATGTGGTTCGTTTTCCATGTGTGGTTTATATCAATGAAGTCCGAGTCATACCCCCAGGAGTAAGAGCCCATAGCAGTCTGCCAGACAATAGAGCATATGGGTAAGTCAACTCTCTTTTTAAAAGTATTTTTTAGGCTGATGTTTCAACTTTGTTTCATTTACAGAGAGACATCTCCCCATACATTTCAATTAGACTTATTCTTCAACAATGTAAGCAAACCAAGTGCCCCTGTTTTCGATAGGTTGGGAAGGTATGTACCTGCTAGGTAATTTCACCAGAAACAGCTTACATATTTATTTCTACTCTCTTGACAGCCTGGAATATGATGAGAATACTTCCATCATCTTTAGACCTAACTCAAAGGTAATTCTGGAAGTCAGTTTTCAGCTTGTCATGAAAGATTTTTTTTGCCCTCCCTGAAAATCAGGTGAATACTGATGGTCTGGTGCTAAGAGGCTGGTATAACTGTCTGACACTGGCAATATATGGATCAGTGGATAGAGTGATAAGTCATGACAGAGACTCTCCACCACCACCACCTCCACCGCCACCACCTCCCCAGCCACAACCAAGTTTGAAAAGGAATCCAAAACATGGTGAGAATTTTAAATTTGCTTTTGCAAGTGAAAAGTTCTTTTTCTGTCTCCCATAAAACACTAGCTGATGGGGAGAAAGAAGATCAGTTTAATGGAAGCCCTCCAAGACCACAGCCAAGGGGACCAAGAACTCCTCCAGGACCCCCTCCACCTGATGATGATGAAGATGATCCTGTGCCTCTGCCAGGTATAAATAAAACCAGTGCTAAGGTTTTCCCCAATAGTCTGTGCCTTAAATCTCAATTTTTCAGTGTCTGGTGACAAGGAAGAGGATGCTCCTCATAGAGAAGATTACTTTGAGCCCATTTCTCCTGATCGGAATTCTGTTCCCCAGGAAGGGCAATATTCTGATGAAGGAGAAGTAGAAGAGGAACAACAAGAAGAAGGAGAAGAAGATGAAGATGATGTGGATGTAGAGGAAGAAGAGGATGAGGATGAGGATGATCGACGAACAGTAGACAGTATTCCTGAGGAGGAAGAGGAAGATGAAGAGGAAGAAGGTGAAGAGGATGAAGAAGGTGAAGGTGGGTTATGTTAGCTAGGACTTTGGGGTTTAAATACTTAAATATTATTCATACTAATTTTCAGGGGATGATGGTTATGAACAAATTTCCAGTGATGAAGATGGAATTGCTGACTTGGAACGTGAAACATTTAAGTATCCAAACTTTGATGTTGAATACACTGCTGAAGACTTAGCTTCAGTTCCTCCTATGACATATGATCCATATGACAGGGAGCTTGTACCACTCTTATACTTCAGTTGTCCATACAAGACTACTTTTGAAATTGAAATCAGTAGAATGAAGGATCAAGGTCCAGATAAAGAAAATTCAGGGGCAATCGAAGCCTCAGTGAAGTTAACAGAACTCTTAGATTTGTATAGAGAAGATAGAGGTGCAAAATGGGTAACAGCTTTAGAAGAAATTCCAAGTTTAATAATAAAAGGGTTAAGCTATTTGCAATTGAAAAACACAAAACAAGACTCCCTTGGCCAGTTGGTAGACTGGACCATGCAAGCTTTAAATTTACAAGTAGCGCTTCGCCAACCTATCGCCTTAAATGTTCGACAGCTCAAAGCTGGGACCAAATTAGTGTCCTCACTAGCAGAATGTGGGGCTCAAGGAGTTACAGGACTGCTACAAGCAGGAGTGATCAGTGGATTATTTGAACTTCTGTTTGCTGATCACGTATCATCTTCTCTTAAGTTAAATGCTTTTAAAGCTTTGGACAGTGTCATTAGTATGACAGAAGGAATGGAAGCTTTTTTAAGAGGTAGGCAGAATGAAAAAAGTGGTTATCAAAAGCTTCTGGAACTCATACTTTTAGATCAGACTGTGAGGGTTGTTACTGCTGGTTCAGCTATTCTCCAAAAATGCCATTTCTATGAAGTCTTGTCAGAGATTAAAAGACTTGGTGACCATTTAGCAGAGAAGACTTCATCTCTTCCTAACCACAGTGAACCTGATCACGACACAGATGCTGGACTTGAGAGAACAAACCCAGAATATGAAAATGAGGTGGAAGCTTCTATGGATATGGATCTTTTGGAATCCTCAAATATAAGTGAAGGGGAAATAGAAAGGCTTATTAACCTCCTAGAAGAAGTTTTTCATTTAATGGAAACTGCCCCTCATACAATGATCCAACAACCTGTTAAGTCTTTCCCAACGATGGCACGAATTACTGGACCTCCAGAGAGGGATGATCCATACCCTGTTCTCTTTAGGTAAGACATGTTTGCCTTTTGGGAAATAAATTGACTTGACATGTATCAATTAACTCTTCCACAGATATCTTCACAGTCATCACTTCTTGGAGTTGGTTACCTTGCTTCTGTCAATTCCAGTAACAAGTGCTCACCCTGGTGTGCTGCAAGCCACAAAAGATGTTTTGAAGTTTCTTGCACAGTCACAGAAGGGTCTTCTTTTTTTTATGTCGGAATATGAAGCAACAAATTTATTGATCCGAGCTCTGTGTCACTTTTATGATCAAGATGAGGAGGAAGGTCTCCAATCTGATGGTGTTATTGATGATGCATTTGCCTTGTGGCTACAGGACTCAACACAGACATTGCAATGTATTACAGAACTGTTCAGCCATTTTCAGCGTTGTACAGCCAGTGAAGAAACAGACCATTCAGATCTCTTGGGAACCCTGCACAATCTTTATTTGATTACTTTTAATCCTGTGGGAAGATCAGCTGTTGGCCATGTTTTTAGTCTGGAGAAAAATCTCCAAAGTCTTATTACTCTAATGGAGTACTATTCCAAAGAAGCCTTGGGGTAATTTCCTACTTACTCCTTAAATTTTCTATATCCAAAACTTAAAAACCTTATTTTGTTTCAGTGATTCCAAATCTAAGAAGTCAGTAGCTTATAATTACGCATGCATACTTATTTTGGTGGTGGTTCAGTCTTCCAGTGATGTTCAAATGCTAGAACAACATGCAGCATCTCTCTTGAAGCTTTGTAAAGCAGATGAAAATAATGCTAAATTGCAAGGTATGGTACTTAAAGTTATTTTAAGCATTTGTTTTAAATATTATAAATTATTTTTCTTTTTAAGAACTTGGCAAGTGGCTTGAACCTCTGAAAAACCTTAGATTTGAAATTAACTGCATCCCAAACTTAATTGAGTATGTTAAGCAGGTAAGTGTAAAACTTAAAAGTGCTTTGACTTTACGAAATATTCTGTTCATTTTCATTTTTAAAGAATATCGATAACTTGATGACCCCAGAAGGAGTTGGCCTTACCACTGCCTTACGTGTTCTCTGTAATGTTGCATGCCCACCACCTCCTGTTGAAGGTAATGTGGCTACTGTATTTTAAAAACTACGAAGTTTTGTTTCTTTTTCTTATCCTATATAAAGGTCAACAGAAAGATCTGAAATGGAATCTTGCCGTTATTCAGCTTTTTTCTGCTGAAGGAATGGACACGTTTATTCGAGTTCTGCAAAAATTGAACAGTATTCTGACTCAGCCTTGGAGGCTCCATGTCAACATGGGGACTACCCTTCACAGAGTTACTACTATTTCAATGGCTCGCTGCACACTCACTCTTCTTAAAACTATGTTAACGGAACTCCTGAGAGGTGGATCCTTTGAGTTTAAGGACATGCGTGTTCCTTCAGCGCTTGTTACTTTACATATGCTCCTGTGCTCTATCCCCCTCTCAGGTCGTTTGGATAGTGATGAACAGAAAATTCAGAATGATATCATTGATATTTTACTGACTTTTACACAAGGAGTTAATGAAAAACTCACAATCTCAGAAGAGACTCTGGCCAATAATACTTGGTCTTTAATGTTAAAAGAAGTTCTTTCTTCAATCTTGAAGGTTCCTGAAGGATTTTTTTCTGGACTCATACTCCTTTCAGAGCTGCTGCCTCTTCCATTGCCCATGCAAACAACTCAGGTATCACTTCCATATAACATGCATCTTATAAACTACGTACACACACATTATACTTTTTTAACAGGTTATTGAGCCACATGATATATCAGTGGCACTCAACACCCGAAAATTGTGGAGCATGCACCTTCATGTTCAAGCAAAGTTGCTCCAAGAAATAGTTCGCTCTTTCTCTGGCACAACCTGCCAGCCCATTCAACATATGTTACGGCGTATTTGTGTTCAATTGTGTGACCTTGCCTCACCAACTGCACTTCTGATTATGAGAACTGTGTTGGATTTGATTGTAGAAGACTTGCAAAGGTATTTTCATTTTGCATTAAAAATTTTTTCCTTTTGTTTACTAAATGTATCGATTTTATTTCAGCACTTCAGAAGATAAAGAAAAACAGTATACTAGCCAAACCACCAGGTTGCTTGCTCTTCTTGATGCTCTGGCTTCACACAAAGCTTGTAAATTAGCTATTTTGCATCTAATTAATGGAACTATTAAAGGTGATGAAAGATATGCAGAGATATTCCAGGATCTTTTAGCTTTGGTGCGGTCTCCTGGAGACAGTGTTATTCGCCAACAGTGTGTTGAATATGTCACATCCATTTTGCAGTCTCTCTGTGATCAGGTATTTATAGTTATTTTATAAAGTCTCTCTCTAAAATCGATTTTTTTTTCCCTGCTCCCCACAGGACATTGCACTTATCTTACCAAGCTCTTCTGAAGGTTCTATTTCTGAACTGGAGCAGCTCTCCAATTCTCTACCAAATAAAGAATTGATGACCTCAATCTGTGACTGTCTGTTGGCTACGCTAGCTAACTCTGAGAGCAGTTACAACTGTTTACTGACATGTGTCAGAACAATGATGTTTCTTGCAGAGCATGATTATGGATTATTTCATTTAAAAAGGTAATGATTTGTCTAATTTAATATACTCTCAGTAATATCTTCTCTTTATTTTCTTTATTTACAGTTCTTTAAGGAAAAACAGTAGTGCTCTGCATAGTTTACTGAAACGAGTGGTCAGCACATTTAGTAAGGACACAGGAGAGCTTGCATCTTCATTTTTAGAATTTATGAGACAAATTCTTAACTCTGACACAATTGTAAGTATGTGTGTGTTTGTGTTTGTGTATATTCTCAAATTTAACTTATGTGTGACATTTACAGGGATGCTGTGGAGATGATAATGGTCTCATGGAAGTAGAGGGAGCTCATACATCACGGACGATGAGTATTAATGCTGCAGAGTTAAAACAGCTTCTACAAAGCAAAGAAGAAAGTCCAGAAAATTTGTTCCTTGAACTAGAGAAGCTTGTTTTGGTAAAAAAGAAAAAAACAGAGCGTTCTTAAGGCACCTTCTTATTCTGCCTTTATTTGTATCTAGGAACATTCAAAAGATGATGACAATCTGGATTCTTTGTTGGACAGTGTAGTTGGACTTAAGCAGATGCTGGAGTCATCAGGTGACCCTTTACCTCTCAGTGACCAGGATGTAGAACCAGTACTTTCAGCTCCAGAATCTCTTCAGAATCTGTTTAACAATAGGTAAAATACACAATGTTTTATGATTGAATAGCCTGCTTTTCACCAGATACTTTTCTTGTTCCAGGACTGCCTATGTGCTTGCTGATGTCATGGATGATCAGTTGAAATCTATGTGGTTCACTCCATTTCAGGCTGAAGAGATAGATACAGATCTGGATTTGGTATAAATTATTACTAAATATTTAGAAAAACGATATGTGTTTTGTTTCATTATTATGACTGCAGGTAAAGGTTGACTTAATTGAACTCTCTGAAAAATGCTGTAGTGACTTTGATTTGCACTCAGAATTAGAGCGCTCATTTTTGTCAGAACCATCATCTCCAGGAAGAACCAAGACTACTAAAGGATTCAAACTTGGGAAGCACAAGCATGAGACCTTTATAACGTCAAGGTAAAATTTATTCCACTGAAGATCTCAAATGTAAATGTTTTATGGCATGTTTTTGTTTTAATAGTGGAAAATCTGAATACATTGAACCTGCCAAAAGAGCTCATGTTGTGCCACCACCAAGAGGAAGGGGCAGGGGAGGATTTGGACAGGGTATACGACCTCATGATATTTTTCGTCAGAGAAAACAGAACACAAGTAGACCACCATCTATGCATGTGGATGACTTTGTTGCTGCTGAAAGTAAAGAAGTGGTTCCTCAAGATGGAATACCTCCACCAAAACGGCCACTCAAAGTATCACAGAAGATTTCTTCCCGTGGTGGGTTTTCAGGCAATAGAGGAGGACGGGGTGCTTTCCACAGTCAGAATAGGTTTTTCACACCACCTGCTTCAAAAGGTAACTAATTAGTATGTATTTTCTAATGGGTTAAAGTGATTTTGATTGTGCTGTTTGTGTTTAGGAAACTACAGTCGTCGGGAAGGAACAAGAGGCTCCAGTTGGAGTGCTCAGAATACTCCTCGAGGAAATTACAATGAAAGTCGTGGAGGCCAGAGCAATTTTAACAGAGGCCCTCTTCCACCATTACGACCCCTTAGTTCTACAGGTATACATCCTTGCTACTTGATATTGCTGAGATGGAACTAAAAACTGTATTCTTTCTTTTACAGGTTACCGCCCAAGTCCTCGGGACCGTGCTTCTAGAGGTCGTGGGGGACTTGGACCTTCCTGGGCTAGTGCAAATAGCGGCAGTGGAGGCTCAAGAGGAAAGTTTGTTAGTGGAGGCAGTGGTAGAGGTCGTCATGTACGCTCCTTTACACGATAAAAATCCTTTTGGGAACATCTTAACTGTATATGAACATTTCACGAGGACAATAAAAATAAGACATTGAAGGACCAATTTAGACTTAGCAGTTATCTGGAGACATCTGAGAGAATATTTTTATCTGAAGAAAGCAGAATTTGTTTGATACCTAACAAGATTTCAATAAAAATCCAAACTTTGTATGTACGTTTGTATATATTTTCCCTTTTTTGTATGACTATTTATTTAGAAAATTTCTAGGTGAAAAACTAAATGATGTTTTGTATTTTTCTTGCCTATAGCACAGATATTCTCAAACTTTCTCAGCTCATGACACTATTTAGTGCCTCAGTACTTTTTTCACAGCATACCTGGTCCAAAAGAAATATCTAATACTTGTGTTTATTAAGCAGTTAGATCCAACAGCTTAATAAGAATGTACATCATCACCACTAGTAACTGTGGACACTGCATGTCTCAAACCTTGGAATCAGTATCATTTTCTTTTCCTCTCTGCTTCTTGCACAGTACTTTTTATCAAACTGCTGAAAACCCAGTTTTGTAAAGATATGTTGTTATAGAAAGGAATATAATGCTATTTAATGTTGAAAATGTAAACTACCTCAAAGTAGTAGTTTATGTGATGTCCAACAGGTGTTGCTATGTTTTTCTCAAAAATTTTAAAATATTGTGTGGCACCCATGTTAATTTGCTAAGGTGCCCTGCTACACAGTTTGGGAACCATGGCTGTACCAAAAGAAACAAAATACTCCTCTCCTTTGTATTAGAAATCTGAACTTTGCATTTCAGCTTTGGACCTACTGACACTATTTTATTATACAAATTATTTAAAGCCTAAAATAAGGAATATCCTAATACTATTATTTTGGGAATCAGAAACATCTAATAAAGCTGGACTTTATACATAGAAATAAAGCTTACAACTTTGAGAAAGTAGCCATATTTTCCCCAAGATACGTCTTAACACACTGAGTCTATATAAGTGGCGTAAAATACAGAGTTATCTTAATCAGAAAAGGAGTGTATGAGTCTCATTCCATCCTTTTATC